CGTCCTGGACTCAAAGAGATCCTCCCACCCCAGCCTCCTGAGTAGCTGGGACTACAGGCATGGGCCACCATGCCCAGCTAATTTTTTTAAAACTTTTTGTAGTGACAGGGTCTCACTATGTTGCCCAGGCTGTTCTCGAACTCCTGGCCTCAAGCAATTCTCCCACCTTGGCCTCCCAAAGTGCTGGGATTACAGGTGTGAGCCACTGTATCTTGCCTCAATAAATATTTTTTAATGAATTAATCAGCAAGTAATCTCCTCTATTTACTGTGACTCTGAGTTATGTTCAAGAGCAAGCAGTTCTTGACTTCCTTTTCTTTGTAATGATTTAGTGCTTGAAATTACTTCTACCTTTCAGCATTTTAAAATTGGTTATTATTTTCTCATTTTCATCCCCACACTCACATCGAACATGATTTCCACTATTTAAAAGTGTAAGATTTTTGTTTCAGCCTGGGATTTATCCTATTGCAAACTGCTAGCTACTATTTTCAACCTCTGTCAGCTAAATGCCAGAATGTCACTAATCAAAGGTGGTACTTAGGGGTGAAGTGAACAGTTAAGCCTCCAATTTACAAGCTTGTTTTTCCCTGGGATACTTGTGTGAAAGTCGTATGTTCCTGGGTGTGACCCTTTCGAGACAAAATCTCAACTGGTGAGTTAATTATGTATAACTATAATTAAATCAAAGATGTAGGATAACGGAGGCGTTGAAATAGTTTTTGCTAGGCAAGGGTGTGACCTTTTTAAAAAATGTATGATATATGCTGCCATTCGAGAGGCAAGGAAAACATATCTCCAAATTTCCTTCCAAGCGGTCTACCGGCATTGACAGTACCGCGGACAAAGGAGAGTACCAAATAAATACTCCTTCGAACCAACGGTATACTGAGAGCCCTGAGCTTGTGGGCGGGGCCCCGGAGCCTCCCGGGACCTAAAGGCAGAGGGGGCGTGGCTGAGGGTGGTCCAGACCTCCAGGGGCGGGGCTGAGACCTGCGAGAGGCAGGCTGGGAAGCGGCGCCATATTGGCGTCGGCCGCGCTGTATTGTCATAAATAGAGCCGGTTTTGTGGTGTTTTCACTACTCGGTTGGATGCCTCAGCCATAGTAAGTGGGAAAGTGAGCGAGCAAGCGAGCTACTAGCGACCGGAGGAAAGTGAACAGGGGGAGAAGGGAACAGCAAGAACAGGACTCCAGAGCGATAAACACTCGCTGGAGAGGGAGACGCAGGAAGCGATGAAAGAGATGTCTGCGTAAGTGGTGGGGGGCGGCGGTTGGGGTGAGGTTTTGTTTCATTTTTCTTATTTTCTTGAACAGAAACACCGTGCTGGACAGCCAGCGTCAACAAAAGCATTATGGAATTACCTCCCCAATTAGTTTGGCATCTCCTAAAGAAATTGATCATATTTACACACAGAAATTAATTGACGCCATGAAACCATTTGGAGTGTTTGAAGATGAGGAAGAATTGAACCACAGGTATGTCATTGAAAACCATAAAATATTTGACATTTGTTTTAATCTGAAGCATTTTTTTTTATAGGCTGGTGGTTCTTGGTAAATTGAACAATTTAGTAAAAGAATGGATTTCTGATGTCAGCGAGAGTAAGGTAAGACTCTAAACTATGTGGAATTCTTGTTTAATTGAATGTCTTCCGCTTAATTTTATTTTAGAACCTCCCACCTTCTGTTGTGGCTACTGTTGGTGGTAAAATTTTCACATTTGGATCCTATAGGCTTGGAGTACACACCAAAGGTAACTGCTTTTCTGTGTTCTAGTGCTAAGAATATTCTTAATTAAGAACTACTTTAATTTACAGGAGCTGACATTGATGCACTTTGTGTAGCTCCAAGACATGTGGAAAGATCTGATTTTTTTCAGTCTTTTTTTGAAAAATTGAAACATCAAGATGGCATTAGAAACTTAAGAGTAAGTATCCTCTGGCATTTAATATTTTGAATCTATGTGTTATAATTGTTTTCCTTTTTTGTAGGCTGTAGAAGATGCCTTTGTACCTGTTATAAAATTTGAATTTGATGGTATTGAAGTAAGTGTTTAATATTTTTCTGACTTTACAATATTTTTTTCTCTTTTTTCACATCTTTCCAAAGATTGATCTAGTCTTTGCAAGACTGGCAATACAAACCATATCAGATAATTTAGATCTAAGAGACGACTCTCGCCTGAGAAGCCTTGATATAAGGTGTATTCGCAGCTTAAATGGTAAGCTTCTAAAAAGAAATCTCAGATACCTGATAGTGAAAAATGAATGCTTTGTCTTTTTCAGGTTGTAGAGTTACTGATGAAATTTTGCATTTAGTGCCAAATAAAGAAACTTTTAGACTCACCCTAAGAGCTGTCAAATTATGGGCAAAACGTAAGTATCCCTAGTCTTTTATGTTTGCATTAAATAATAATTAACAAATATATTGATTTTCTAGGACGTGGTATTTATTCCAACATGCTAGGATTCCTTGGTGGTGTCTCCTGGGCAATGCTAGTTGCAAGAACTTGCCAATTGTATCCAAATGCAGCAGCATCTACTTTAGTTCATAAGTTCTTTTTAGTTTTTTCCAAGTGGTAAGTATTTACGTGTGTACTTTGACTGTTTAATGTGTAAGTTAATTTGCCTTATTCATGTCAGGGAATGGCCAAATCCTGTGCTGCTGAAGCAACCAGAAGAAAGCAATTTGAATTTGCCTGTCTGGGATCCTCGGGTATGTGATTTATTATGGAGTTTCTTTAAAGCATAGATCAGTTATTCTGCTTCTAATTTCACAGGTAAATCCATCAGATAGGTATCATCTCATGCCCATAATCACCCCTGCCTACCCACAACAGAATTCTACGTATAATGTGTCCACATCAACTCGAACAGTAATGGTAGAAGAATTTAAACAAGGTAAACATGTGGCCCTGTTGCCCTTTACATATTTTTTTTTTTTTTTTTTTTTTTTTTAATTTAGGTCTTGCAGTCACAGATGAAATTCTTCAAGGAAAGTCAGATTGGTCCAAACTACTTGAGCCACCGAATTTCTTTCAAAAGTATAGGTACGTGAAATTTTGTATTTTGTATGTATGTGTTTTTTCCTGATTGTTGCTGAAAATTCTTCAGACATTATATAGTATTGACTGCCAGCGCATCAACAGAAGAAAACCATCTAGAGTGGTAAGACTTCTATTTCAAGTTTTCTACCTACTATAAGATAAATTGTGTTTGTTGTTTATTTTAGGGTTGGATTAGTAGAATCTAAAATCCGTGTACTTGTTGGAAACTTGGAACGGAATGAATTTATTACTCTTGCCCATGTGAATCCCCAGTCATTCCCAGGGAATAAGGAACATCATAAAGAGTAAGTTAATTGTTTTATAATACTTTATTTCTATTAATGGAAATTCTTAAATTTTACTTTATAGCAACAATTACGTATCAATGTGGTTCCTTGGGATAATTTTTCGGAGAGTAGAAAATGCAGAAAGTGTCAACATAGACTTGACATATGATATACAGTCATTTACTGATACAGGTAAGACTCCATCATCATAGAGCTGTGATTCTGTTTCCCATTTAACATATTAACATTGTTACAGTGTACAGACAGGCAAACAATATAAATATGCTAAAGGAGGGAATGAAAATTGAAGCAACTCATGTAAAGAAAAAACAACTTCACCACTACCTTCCTGCAGAAATTCTTCAAAAGAAGAAAAAGGTGAGTTTATAATCTTAACCCTTCAGTATGGTTTTGAAATCCTAAAATCGTTCCCTTCTTTCAGCAAAGTCTCTCTGATGTCAATCGAAGCTCGGGCGGACTTCAATCCAAAAGATTGTCTCTGGATAGCAGTTGTCTGGATAGCTCCAGAGACACTGATAATGGAACACCTTTTAATTCTCCAGCGTCCAAGTCTGATAGCCCTTCTGTAGGAGAAACAGAAAGGTCTGTCTTTATTTCAAATGTGTCCTTTTGGTATTTATTGATGATAATTTAACACTTTCATTAGGAATAGTGCTGAGCCTGCTGCTGTAATTGTGGAGAAGCCACTGAGTGTACCACCAGCCCAAGGACTTTCCATTCCAGTGATTGGCGCAAGTAGGTATCTAAACTTGTATATATTAATAATTTTAATTATTAAAATCCTTTTTTTCCTTTTCAGAAGTTGACTCTACAGTAAAAACTGTATCACCCCCCACTGTGTGTACCATTCCTACCGTAGTAGGACGAAATGTCATTCCTAGAATCACAACACCTCACAACCCTGCCCAGGGACAACCGCATCTGAATGGAATGTCAAATATAACTAAGACTGTTACACCTAAGAGATCCCATTCCCCATCCATAGATGGGACTCCTAAGAGGTTGAAAGACGTAGAAAAGGTAAAGTTACAACTTTAGTGGTAATTCAGTAGAATAGCAATCTATTTCAATGTTTATATTTTAGTTTATTCGACTTGAATCAACATTTAAGGACCCCCGCACTGCTGAAGAAAGAAAAAGAAAATCAGTGGTAAATATATTAATAGTGTGCTTCAGAATATTGTTTTCACTTGTGTTGATTCTTCTGTTTTTAGGATGCCATTGGAGGAGAATCTATGCCTATTCCAACTATTGATACATCACGCAAAAAGGTAACAAGATAGTCTTGTTCATAGGTACAGTATTCCTTTTTTGTTTCCTCTTTCTTTCTAATAGAGACTACCCAGTAAAGAACTACCAGATTCATCATCTCCAGTTCCAGCAAACAACATCCGTGTCATCAAAAATTCCATTCGACTGACCCTTAATCGGTAAAAGCAGTGCCTCCTCACTTAAGTGAACAAGCAATCATTTAGTGGCATAGATGCAGCCACTTGTTTTTTAAATAGAAGTGGCTGTCATACGTGAAATAAGGTGAAAGTGACAGCCTTCAGTCTAATAACCTTGAAGTGGTTTTTGAACTGTCAAACTTTGACCTGTAGATGCTGTAGCATTCTCTCACTGATTGCTACATACACTTCTCTGAGGATCACCTGCTGTCAAATTGCCATCTACAGTATTACAGCTTTGCATTTGGGGGTTTTACTGCCTTAACTTTCAATGCTTGTTATGGGAACCAGTTCTTAGCCACTTGGACACTGATAACAAGTCCTGAACTCCTTTTTTGTTTTGTTTTTTGTGTTTTTCTTTTTTTGTCTTATGTTGTAATCATTGTATAGAGCTAAAAAAATTGAAAACAAACAAAAAAATTGTCTTGTATTTTCCAAATGTTAATACATTTACTTTAGCATTGAAGCCACTTTGAAACCTGAGATAAATGAATGTGAGGTATCTTTTCTGCTTTCCTCATTTGTGTAGATGTACTGTCTGTTCTGTTGATTTAAATTATTTTTTTCCAGATTGGCACATGAAATATTTAAACTTTTTTGTGTGCCTTTCTGTCCAAATGTTGCATAGTTACCAGGGAAGATTAGTCCAGTGATTACATAAGAGTTGGGCACCATAAATTCTCTATATTTTGCCTCCCATGGAGGCCTTTGAAATGCATCTTTATTAAAAATCAAAATATAACCAGGATACTGAAAGTCAGTATATGAATGGTAAAATTGTTACATATCCTATTTCATGCCATTCTTGTTAGTTGACTGGTATTTTTTACTGAGGAGCAACTCATTCCAGCATCAACAATAAGATAACCTTTAAGTATGGCACACTTGTATTTTTGAGGTGTAAAATTAACTTGGCATGATAATTCCTGATCATTATTTACCCCACAACTTCAAATAGTTTCTTCACGGACTAGGCATGCAGAAATAAGCAGTGGATTTTATTGAAACCTAAAGGCATTTTGAATGACATTGTTACCAACCATTAATTGGCTCAGGACCTTTGTAATTTTTATTTAACTATATGAGTTGTCTTTTTTTACGCTGCTTTTTTCAATGCATTTCTTAATATTTTTTAAGTTTCATGAATGCATGCTCAGTTTATTAAAATCCATAACCATGTAATTCTTGTAATATGTTGATTCAGTGTTTTGTAAATGAAGTCGTATGTATTTTCAGAGTATTTTTGTATGTACTGTAAGATACCATCTTTTCAAAGAGAAACGTTTAAAACCTTTATTGTCTCTCCTTAGTCTAATTTTTTAAATATGGATTATGCTTGAATTACTATATTTAAAATGAAAATGTATAGATTACACAGCCAGGAATGCTAGTATCTACCACCTTCTTTAGATTTCACTCAGCATTTAGTAGGTCCAGTAGGAAAAACCCAAAATGGTACATTGAGTAGTGTGGGGAAGACACCTCGTGTATTATAGGACTCACGGGATGCCATCTAGCAAGTGGAGAAATAGCAGTCCATTTTCTCTTGCAAGCCCTTTACCATTGAGTTGAAATTCTTGAATTGCCAGAGAGCCGTATCCTCCAGGTCCCACTCCTGTTCATTGCCCCTTAGGTCTCCAAAATGTAAATTCTAATGTTTACCTTGTACCATGGAAAACATGAAAAGAGTCTTAGAAGTAAAGAACAACAAGGAAAAAAATGTTTGTTCTATTATTCCCTTTTTATATAGCAGCAAAAGATAAGAATAAAATCACATAACCAAGTTGAAGCTTCCTTGGCAAAGCTGTTGTCTTAGCTGACTCTTTCCCTTTATTCAGATGTTTTGGGATTGTTCTACAAATAGTCTATTTGAGCAAAAATGAATGATTATGAAAGAACCGAAGAATTATCACCTGACTTCAACTTTTGAAAGCTTTAGTAAGGAATTTGATTAAATTTTATATACTGGATGTGTATGCATTTCTGCATTTCATATCTTTTGCTTTTAAATCAGCCTTCAAAGTATCTTTAGGAATTCCTTCTGTATCCATGTTTACCCCATTATGTAAATAGATCTTTGGAGTGACTAGTGGAGTTTTTCTTTAATAAGGAAGCAACAAGTCTAACCTTGTACTATAGGATAGGCATTTATTTTAGATTAAGGAGCCCATTCAACATGTCAATGAGTCAACATTAGAGTCCTCAAAGATAGCATTCTTCAACCTGTTTGGTAACTGAGGAGTTGATAAAATACTTTTGAGATGGTGGGGTTTGTCAGAAATAAAATATTTTCTATCCTGACCAGTAGGTAGAACTTTGAGTACATTTCGTTAACTTGGTGGGAAGCTTCCATTGTACTAGTTCCAAGTAAAAAAGGAGAAAGTATGATCTGGGATTTTGTGTTATGATGAGAGGCACTAAGTACATGTGTTTGTTTTGTTTTGTTTTGTTTTGTTTTGTTTTGTTTGAGACAGAGTTTTGCTCTTGTTGCCCAGGCTGGAGTGCAGTAGCCCAATCTCGGCTCACTGCAACCTTCACCTCCCGAGTTCAAGCTATTCTCTTGCCTCAGCCTCCCAAGTAGCTGGGATTACAGGCACCCACCACCTCGCCCAGCTAATTTTTGTATTTTTAGTACAGACAGCGTTTCACCATGTTGGCCAGGCTGGTCTCGAACTTGTGACCTCAGGTGATCCACCTGCCTCGGCGTCCCAAAGTGCTGGGATTACAGGCGTGAACCACCGCACCCGGCCGTGTTTGTTTTCAAGTGTGAAAAAATACCTAGAAGTATATTTTATGAAGTCAAATAATCTGTTCTTCAGTATATAGACACATGTTCATTTTCACAAGGGCATTACATTTTAATTTGCTCATTTTTCAGTAGCTCTGGAGAATATGTATGAAAGGAAAACAATTACCTGCTAGCTTAAACCTTAGGGACTTAACCAATTCAAGATAGAGGTACATGGCTTAAAACTTTGTAAAACTGGGACAGGAGAATTATTATTTTTTTATTTTTTATTTTTTTATGAAGACAAGAGTTTCACTCTGTCACCCAGTCTGGAGCACAGTGGCATGATCTCACCTCACTGCAACCTCTGCCTCCCGGGTTCAAGTGATTCTCTTGCCTCAGCCTCCCAAGTAGCTGGAATTACAGGCCTGTGCCATGCCCAGCTAATTTTCGTATTTTCAGTAGAAATGGGATTTCACCATGTTGGCCAGGGTGGTCTTGAACTCCTCACCTCAAGTGATCTGGCTGCTTCGGCCACCCTAAGTGCTGGGATTACAGGCATAAGCTACTGTGCCCAGCCAGGAGAATGAATTTTAAAAATCTATGTTAGTGTTTAAAATGAGTGCTTTGTTTTAAAGCAGCAATTTAGTAGCATTATTAAAATGCTTACTTCACTATAGTAGCAATTAGGTAAAGATGGGCAATATCAAAATGGGCTAAACTTATTTTCCACTATGTTCCACACCTTTGAAATAGGAATTCCTAACTTGAGAATCATGAACCCTTAGGGAATCCTTTATAATTGTGTATAAGAAGTTCTAGTTTACATGCATTTTTCTTGGGGAAAGTGCATAGTTTAGATCAGCTTCTCGAAGTGGCAAAAGTATGGGAGTTAGGGTTAGGAACCACCAGGATTGAATAATCCTGGAATATTATATAATTTTCTACTTTTGATTTTGCTGTGGTATATTTCTGAAAATGTGCTGTGGCTCCTAACTAGTAAAATGGGCTGGTGAGGGACTCTGGAATTCTGAATTTCTAAGTTTATAACCTAAAATGAAACTGTAAAGTCCTCGGTATTTAGAAAAATGCTTAATCTCAGATTTACAGATGGCCTCATGATAACTTAGATTCGTTAACAGGGTCAAACTTTAGTTCAACAAATTTCAACCCAATATTATCACAGTACAATAGCTTAGAATGATCATTAGAAATGGTAGAAAATAGAATAAATCATTAAAGATCCCAAAATGTTGAGTTCTGTAGCATGAAAACTCTCTTGCTCCTCCATGTTTGTAGTTCAGGCCAGAACAAACTAAACAGACCAATAAATATAAAAGTGATAGTTTAGGGAAAAAAAAAAACTTTGTATAAATAAAATTGTATGTGTGTTCAAATAACTACCTATTAAATCATCCAAAGCTTAGAATTTAAATTGGTCATAGTAGCAAATAGTGCAGATGATGGAAGAAAACCAGTCTCAATAATGGTTTTTTTTTTCCAATTGCATAAGGTCACGTCATCCCCCAAATTGTCTATTTTTTCTTTTCTTTTTTTTTAAGATGGAGTCTCGCTCCGTCACCCAGGCTGGAATGCAGTGGCGCAATCTTGGCTCATTGCAACCTCCACCTCCCAGGTGCAAGCGATTCTCCTACCTCAGCCTCCCAAGTAGCTGGGACTACAGGCGCCCGCCACCATGTGGGCCTGGCTAATTTTTGTAGAGATGGGGTTTCAACATGTTGGCCAGGCTGGTCTCAAACTCCTGACCTCCAGTGATGCACCCGCCTCGGCCTCCCAAAGTTCTGGGATTACAGGCGTGAGCCACCGTGCCCAGCCCCTATTTTTTCTGAAATAATTTTTCGGATATACTTTTATATTTGAAATTAGTTGAACATAAGATGATCATCAAGCTTGCTATAAGTTTTAAGCTATTGCTACATTTGAACAAAGACCCACGTACTTATCTTAGAAAGTACTTAGGATATCTTTGAGATTAATGGTGCTACATCACTCTACAGTACTATGTAAAATGAATGGAGCTGCTGTTCCTTTCTAGCTAGCTGTTTGTGTAGTTCATATTAATTTACCCTGCCTTTTATTTGGATTGTCTGATTTCTTAGTTGTACACATGAACCTCATTATTTGCCTGGAATAAGTAATCAAATAAAATTGCTTTGATAAATAGGTGATGATTGAGTGATGTTATTTGGGACTAA